AAATAGTCTTTAGTTGTGGATTTTCTCACTAGCATAACAGCATTGATCAGGCCATATTCTAGCAAGTGATTTTCAAATATGAAGTGACAGAGATAACATACAAAGGCCAGGCAATTTTAAGCAAATGCTCTTACAGGTGTACTAGGACAGAGCCTTAAAACCAATGACTCCTTCTAAACATGGAGTTCAGACATTCAAATACCTTTACCTAGTAAAGTTCTAATAGAAAAGGAGTTATTTTAGGGCTAGTATAAGTCCATCCATGTATTCCCAGTGTCAACTGTGCTCGACGTAGTAAGTGTGGAATCAATGTCTAGTGACCGGTTAGATGACCCGCATAGTGGATCTTTTCAAATCTCACATGGAGGATCTCATACAAAAACATTAAGAACATTAAAGCAAGCCCTGACAATAATTTTTAAAAAATAACAGTCTATTTCCAGGGTAAACAATTACTTTGTCACGCCGCTGCTTAGGGGCTCGGAGAACCTGCTTCTGATGTGGGTCCAGGTTGAGGAACACTTCGCCACTTGAGAACGCAAATAAAGTCCAGAAATCCAGGACCACAGCAATACTCCAGCCCAGGGTTGCAGGGCAGCCTCTTTACCAGCCGGGCGACCCATTTCTATCTTGGCGCCGGCGAAGCGCCGGTTTGGGCGGGGGACCGCTCTCAGCCTGAACAGTGGGTGGGCCGGCAATGACAATGCAGGAATTCCGCGCAGGCCGCAGGGTTTGGGGACCTGTCTGAAGGGTGGGAGGGAGCACTTTTCACCTGACACACCCAACCCCCCTGCCGCAGCCCAGGGCCGCGGATGAGCGGAAGGAAAGCACTTCCATACTGTCAGATCACTGGGCTTCAGTTGCAGCATAGCGGCCCACCCCGCCGCCCGCGTACGCTCAGCCCCTCAGCGCCGGCCAGGCAGCCACGCACGCGCAGTCCGTTCTCGCTCGCTCCATCAGTCCTGGCCCGGCCCGGGGCCCCGCCCCCGCAGGCCCCGCCCCGCTCCCGTGCGCTGAACGCCCCATATCCGGGTTCCCGCCGCCTCCACCGCCACCGCCTCAGCCGCCTCGCACATTTAGTCTTGCCGGGAGTGGTGTGATTCCCGACCAAGATGGCGGCCGTGGGGCGAGTCGGCTCCTTCGGTTCTTCTCCGCCGGGATTATCCTCGACTTACACTGGCGGCCCCTTGGGCAACGAGATAGCGTCGGGCAACGGTGGCGCCGCGGCAGGCGACGACGAGGACGGGCAGAACCTTTGGTAACGACTCCACCTCTCCCTCAGCCCCCGCTCCGGCCTCACCGTACGCCTTGCTTCCCGTTAGGTCCTGCATCCTCAGCGAGGTCTCCACCCGCTCGCGCTCCAAGCTCCCTGCGGGGAAGAACGTGCTACTGCTGGGTAAGTGTTCCCTGCCTCGCCCCGCCCCGCCCTTATAAGATTTATCCTTTTTTTACATATCTAGGTGAAGATGGAGCTGGAAAAACAAGCTTAATAAGAAAAATTCAGGGAATAGAGGAGTATAAGAAAGGAAGAGGATTGGAATATTTGTACTTAAATGTGCATGATGAAGACAGGGATGGTGAGTGTCATTTGTAACATAAATTTCTGAAGTTGCCTTGGTTACTTTGTTTTGTCTGTTGTAGATCAAACAAGATGTAATGTTTGGATCTTAGATGGAGACCTATATCACAAAGGCCTCCTTAAATTTTCACTGGATGCCGTATCTCTGAAGGATACTCTAGTTATGCTGGTTGTTGACATGTCAAAGCCTTGGACTGCTTTGGATTCTTTACAGAAATGGGCAAGTGTTGTTAGAGAACATGTTGACAAACTGAAAATCCCTCCTGAAGAAATGAAACAAATGGAACAAAAGTGTAAGTAATCTAGAAACAGTAATGTAGGTTTCAATTTCTAAATTGTGTTTACTTTGATTTTCAGTGATTAGAGACTTCCAAGAATATGTAGAGCCAGGAGAAGACTTCCCGGCTTCTCCCCAGAGAAGAAATACTGCGTCACAAGAAGACAAAGATGACAGTGTAGTTTTACCTCTGGGTGCGGATACACTTACACATAACTTGGGCATTCCAGTACTAGTAGTTTGCACAAAGGTTAGTTTGCTTCCTAGGGATTCTGCAACTGAATGTATTATTTTTAATTATTTTAACTTAACAGTGTGATGCCATTAGTGTATTGGAGAAAGAACATGACTACAGAGATGAACATTTTGATTTTATTCAGTCACATATCCGGAAGTTTTGTTTACAGTGTATCCTTTTAAATACATTTATTGATTCAGTGGTCCAGAATTTTTCTTTAACCATATTATTCAGATGGTGCAGCACTTATTTACACTTCAGTAAAAGAAAACAAAAATATAGACTTAGTATATAAATACATCGTTCAGAAACTATATGGATTTCCCTATAAGATTCCTGCTGTTGTTGTGGAAAAGGATGCAGTATTTATGTAAGTGTACTCTTAAATATATAATTTTATCACTTGAGAATTTATCATATGTATTTCTTTCCAGTCCAGCAGGGTGGGATAATGATAAGAAAATAGGAATATTACATGAAAATTTTCAAACATTAAAAGCAGAAGATAATTTTGAAGACATCATAACTAAACCACCTGTTCGAAAGGTAACCATTTTAGTAAATAATCTCAATATTTAAAATTTGCTCATTTGTGCATTGCTCATTTCAGTTTGTACATGAGAAGGAAATTATGGCAGAAGATGATCAGGTGTTTCTTATGAAGCTACAGGTATGAAATTATATCAGAAGCAGACTTAGTATAAACTAGGATTCTTTTTTTTTTTTTTTTTCAGTCCCTTTTAGCAAAGCAACCACCAACTGCAGCTGGAAGGCCTGTGGTCAGTATTACAAATTTTGACAAAATGATTAATTTTATAATTGTATTTTCCTATTTTTACATAGGATGCCTCACCAAGAGTCCCAGGAGGCTCCCCACGAACACCAAATAGATCTGTATCATCTAATGTTGCCAGCGTGTCACCCATTCCTGCTGGGTCAAAAAAAATTGATCCAAACATGAAAGGTACATCTCTTTCTAGGAGATAACAAGACAATCTAAAGCTTTTTGTTTTTTTATTTTTTTATAGCTGGAGCTACAAGTGAAGGCGTTCTGGCAAATTTCTTCAACAGTTTGTTGAGTAAAAAGACTGGCTCTCCAGGAGGCCCTGGTGTGAGTGGTGGTAGCCCTGCAGGTGGGGCTGGAGGTGGAAGCAGTGGTTTACCACCATCCACCAAAAAGTCAGGTATGCTTATGGGAAGCAAGTCACTTGTTTAAAATCTTGTTTTTTTTCTTTTTCTTCAATGTAGGCCAGAAGCCTGTCTTAGATGTTCATGCAGAACTAGACAGAATTACACGAAAACCAGTTACAGTTTCTCCCACAACACCTACATCTCCTACGGAAGGAGAAGCTTCTTGAAGATACCAAATAAAGCCATTTATTCTGTTTTCTGGGATAATGTAAACATGCCTCTGCCTTTTCCTTCAAAAGTGGAATTAGAAAGCTGGAGTGCTTCTTCAGATGGACTAAATTTATGTCGTGTGTGTGTGTGTGTGTGTGTGTGGTTACCCATTTTTTAGAAGGAGCCGTACAGAAGAAAAATTATTCTACATTATGTAGGATTGCTGTTTGCATTGCCATTTTGCATAAGAAAGTAATTTTTGATTTTGAAAATCTCAAAACTTTTAGATCTGAAATACAGCCATGTGATCGATCATATTCTAAAGGCTATTTAAAACATGTAAAAGGATTTGGGGAACGGCAGAAAACATGCAGTTTGGGCATTTGACTGACTTGGAAGTCTAAGCTTATTTTAGTTATAACTATTAAAATCATTTTTAAAAATTTGTTAGTTTTGCTGACAGAGAAAAATCGTCAGTTGTCAGATTTTGCACACCACAATAAATGTACCACCACACACGGAATATGCTAAGAAAACTATCAGATAGCGTTTGATACACTAGTCATTGTCTCAATCACTGATCCTGTAAGTTGTCATCAAAATATGATTTAGAAATATTGGCCAAGGTGTTGCTTTAACTGAGGAGAAAAGAAAGCACACTGCCTAAATGTGTAAAAGAAAAATGCAGAGGTTATTAAAATGTAAAGAAGTAACAATCTTTGGATTTGTCTATACATATATATATATATATATGGCTTTGCCTTAATATACCCCCTTTTTTGTTTGTGACTTTCAACTGTAATCAGTTAATAAAGTATTTATTCTCTGCATTCAGGTTCAAATAACTTGTTGCATTCTCTTATGTTTAAATTTA